TGCTGTGAGCTTTATCAGATAAGAGACCGAGAGAAGTAAGCTGGGTCTTGTTATTCCTTGGGTGTTGGTGGAATAAGCAGTGGAATTTGAACAAGGAAGAGGAGAAAAGGGAATTTTGTCTTTATGGGGTGGGGTGATTTTCTCCTAGGGTTATGTCCAGTTGGGGTTTTTAAGGCAGCACAGACTGCCAAGTACTGTTTTTTTTAACCGACTGAAATCACTTTGGGATATTTTTTCCTGCAACACTGGAAAGTTTTAGTTTTTTAAGAAGTACTCATGCAGATATATATATATATATTTTTCCCAGTCCTTTTTTTAAGAGACGGTCTTTATTGGGTCTGCACCTCCATCCTTGATCTTGTTAGCAATGCTGTTTTTGCTGTTAGTCGGGTTAGAGTTGGCTCTACGCGAGGTTTGTTAATAAAAGTTTGTTAAAAGTTTGTTTTGTGCAAGTGTCCTTTGTGCGTCCAGGCCAGGGCATCCATGGACGTCCTTGGGCTGCCCTTTCCCTTGGCGCCTCCCAGGGTTCCCATAGCAACCACCGTCTGCAGGAGGGGCCGCCCTTGCCCCTCCTCCCCGCCCTGCCGCTCAGTGGAACGGCCCAACCCTCCCCTGGCTGCGGTGAGCGCTGGGCCCAACCCCCGGCCTGGAGCAGCGCCCCAACTCCGAGCACCGTGGAGCACCGGCTGCCAGCTGAGACCCCAGAGGGGTAACTAACGGCCTGAGGAAGGCATTTCTTCGGGGAACATGGCGTGCCCGTCGTGGCTACGTTCTGCCAAGCCCTGTGACGTTGGAGGGGAGCCGCCTGCATCCCCCGCTCAGCCAGTGTTTCTAGACTCCGAGACATCTGGAACTCGGAAGTGAGGCCAGGGCTCCAGGAAGACTCCCTGATGACGCACTGGCCCGCAGCCCAGGCTCAGGTAGTGGGGGCTGTCAGGATGATCTGTGGGATCCCCCAGTGTCCGAAGAAAGAAGCCACAATTGTGTTTTTTTTTCTTTCTTTCTTTTTCTTTTTTTTTTTTTGAGCGAGTCTCACTCTGTCGCTCAGGCTGAAGTACAGTGGCGCGATCTCGGCTCACTGCAACCTCTGCCTCCAGGGGTCAAGCAATCCTCCCACCTCAGCCTCCCAAGTAGCTGGGATTACGAGCATGCACTACCACGCCCGGCTAATTTTTGTACTTTTAGTAGAGAAACTTTTAACTAAATGGGCAAGAAAGAATGCATCCAGCCAGAACCTCGAGACTAGCAAATGCATTTCTTAAAAGGGCAGGGAGGGAGACCAGAGTTTGCTTGAAAATACTGCTTCCTTTCCTTATCTATGTAGGGAAGGGTTTATCATTCTACATTTTGTGGTCAGCAAGCTGGCTTTCACGGGAGGAGGATGCATGGTCGATTTGCCCTCTGGTAACTTTGGGATCTTCCTCTAAACAACAGTGGACTCCCTTAGCCAAGGAAGAAGTGAAGGGATAATTGTGCTTACACCAGTTAGCTTTTCACACTTCTCTCTCTCCCGGTGCAGCACTGCCGGTAGGGGGAGCAGTGAGCTCCAAGTTTCCAGGAATAATTCAAAACACAATTATTTTATATTTTAAAATATAAAATGTATATTTTAAATATATATACATACATTTCTATATAATATATACAAAAGTTCAATATACGTATATTGAATATATATGTATATAAGTTCAATATATATGTATGTATATTCAATATATATGTATGTATATATGTATATATATTCAATATATATGTGTATATATTGAACTTTAGTCATGTGGTGACACTTTAAACAGTACACAGAGCAGCTTCTGGGTCCATGACCCTCCAAAAATTTAATTACTGATTCTTTAGAAACTAGGCAACTCAGCCAGGTGTGGGGGCTCACGCCTGTAATCCCAGCACTTTGGGTGGCCGAGGTGGGTGGATCACCTGAGGTCGGGAGTTCAAGACCAGCCTGACCAGCATGGAGAAACCCTGTCTCCACTAAAAATACAAAATTAGCCAGGCGTGGTGGCACATGCCTGTAATCCCAGCTACTTGGGAGGCTGAGGCAGGAGAATCACTTGAACCCGGGCGATCGCACCATTGCACTCCAGACTGGGCAACAAGAGCATAAGAGCAAAACTCCGTCTCAAAAAAAAAAAAAAAAAAAAACCAACCAGGCAACTCATTTTGATGAACTCTTAGCTATGTGGTAGTTGCTTTTTTCATGTGTCAAGTCTGCTATATTCCTGCACTCAGTATGCAAAGATGCATAAAAGGCAGTCTTAGCCTTTTAGGTCAGCGGTTGGCAAACTTTCTGTGAAGGGTCAGGTGGTAAATATTTGAGGGTTTGCAGTTACCCGTTCTCCGTGGGAACTGCTCAACAACTCACTGCAGAGAAAGCAGCCGTGGGCAAAACGTACAGGAACGGGCGAGGCTGTGTTCCAATAAAACTTTATTATTTATGGACACTGAAATTAGATTTTAATATGATTTTCATGTGTCACGAAATCTTTTTTTTTCCTAAGCATTTAACAAATGTAAAAACCACTCCTAGCTTGGGAGCTATTGGAAAACAGGCATCTGGAACCACAGTCTGCAGACCCCTGTGTGTACTCACTGTCAGTGCGGTGGGAACAAAAAGGCAGCAACGGCTGGGTCAGCCCAGGAAAGAAGACATTTCCCAGTGGAGAGAATGTCTGAGTGGATATTGAACTTTCCAGGCCACAAAGAGGAACAAGAGCATTCAACACTGAGGAGCCTGCCTCTGCAAAGGCAGGACCCACATGCTGGATGTGGAGCTGGATGGTTCCACGTGGCAAGGTTTGGGAGGCTTCTGAGAACCTGGCCTAATGATTCCTGTTTCCTCCCTTTTCAGGTGAGTTAGGGAGATCTCTGACAGCTTTTGGAATCCTAAAATGTCTCTCCTTTTCTCCTTACAGATTTTCTGAATGGTCTTGCTTCTTTGTCTATCTTGTCTGATTTTCTCCTGTCTGACCTTTTCCTGGTTAAAAATCTGGGGGAAAATGACGGACTCCAAGCCGATCACCAAGAGTAAATCAGAAGCAAACCTCATCCCGAGCCAGGAGCCCTTTCCAGCCTCTGATAACTCAGGGGAGACACCGCAGAGAAATGGGGAGGGCCACACTCTGCCCAAGACACCCAGCCAGGCCGAGCCAGCCTCCCACAAAGGCCCCAAAGATGCCGGTCGGCGGAGAAACTCCCTACCACCCTCCCACCAGAAGCCCCCAAGAAACCCCCTTTCTTCCAGTGACGCAGCACCCTCCCCAGAGCTTCAAGCCAACGGGACTGGGACACAAGGTCTGGAGGCCACAGATACCAATGGCCTGTCCTCCTCAGCCAGGCCCCAGGGCCAGCAAGCTGGCTCCCCCTCCAAAGAAGACAAGAAGCAGGCAAACATCAAGAGGCAGCTGATGACCAACTTCATCCTGGGCTCTTTTGATGACTACTCCTCCGACGAGGACTCTGTTGCTGGCTCATCTCGTGAGTCTACCCGGAAGGGCAGCCGGGCCAGCTTGGGGGCCCTGTCCCTGGAGGCTTATCTGACCACAGGTGAAGCTGAGACCCGCGTCCCCACTATGAGGTAATGTGCATTTTCTCCTTGTAACTGAGGAGATGCACGTCTGTCCCTCATTCTTATTCTGCAGGCCGAGCATGTCGGGACTCCACCTGGTGAAGAGGGGACGGGAACACAAGAAGCTGGACCTGCACAGAGACTTTACCGTGGCTTCTCCCGCTGAGTTTGTCACACGCTTTGGGGGGGATCGGGTCATCGAGAAGGTACAGATGGGTCTCGGCACTCTGGGTGGGGTATCTACAGCTCCTTCCTTGTCTTCCCATGCAGGTGCTTATTGCCAACAACGGGATTGCCGCCGTGAAGTGCATGCGCTCCATCCGCAGGTGGGCCTATGAGATGTTCCGCAACGAGCGGGCCATCCGGTTTGTTGTGATGGTGACCCCCGAGGACCTTAAGGCCAACGCAGGTACCTGGGCCTTGACCCTCTCCTCCCATCACGTTCCTTCCTTCTCCCTCCCATTTAATTTCAGAGTACATCAAGATGGCGGATCATTACGTCCCCGTCCCAGGAGGGCCCAATAACAACAACTATGCCAACGTGGAGCTGATTGTGGACATTGCCAAGAGAATCCCCGTGCAGGTAGATGGACTGGGGTGCCCAAGTGTGGCCCCAGATTGTTGCTCACCCCTTTCTGTGTTTGCAGGCGGTGTGGGCTGGCTGGGGCCATGCTTCAGAAAACCCTAAACTTCCGGAGCTGCTGTGCAAGAATGGAGTTGCTTTCTTAGGTAGAGTGTGTCCCCATCAGATACATGGGAATTTCTGCTTCCCTTCTTGTCCCCGATTCCTCAGGCCCTCCCAGTGAGGCCATGTGGGCCTTAGGAGATAAGATCGCCTCCACCGTTGTCGCCCAGACGCTACAGGTCCCAACCCTGCCCTGGAGTGGAAGCGGTAAGGGACCCCGAGCTTCCCTCTGGGGGAGCGGGAGGAATCAGGTTTCTTTGTGACTCTCCAGGCCTGACAGTGGAGTGGACAGAAGATGATCTGCAGCAGGGAAAAAGAATCAGTGTCCCAGAAGATGTTTATGACAAGGGTTGCGTGAAAGACGTAGATGAGGGCTTGGAGGTAAATGCAGAGCCTGTGGGGGCCAGGGGAGCTCTAAAGAGGTCTGTTTGTCCTTTGCACCCAGGCAGCAGAAAGAATTGGTTTTCCATTGATGATCAAAGCTTCTGAAGGTGGCGGAGGGAAGGGAATCCGGAAGGCTGAGAGTGCGGAGGACTTCCCGATCCTTTTCAGACAAGTGAGCAGTTCTTGCTGTGTCTTTTCGCATCTTGAAGATCAGGCTGCTCTGCTTCCCCCGACAGGTACAGAGTGAGATCCCAGGCTCGCCCATCTTTCTCATGAAGCTGGCCCAGCACGCCCGTCACCTGGAAGTTCAGATCCTCGCTGACCAGTATGGGAATGCTGTGTCTCTGTTTGGTCGCGACTGCTCCATCCAGCGGCGGCATCAGAAGATCGTTGAGGAAGCACCGGCCACCATCGCCCCGCTGGCCATATTCGAGTTCATGGAGCAGGTACACTTCTCAGAGCCCAGGGGGCAGCTTCAAACCCCCTTGGCCTCTTTCTGTTTCTTCACAGTGTGCCATCCGCCTGGCCAAGACCGTGGGCTATGTGAGTGCAGGGACAGTGGAATACCTCTATAGTCAGGATGGCAGCTTCCACTTCTTGGAGCTGAATCCTCGCTTGCAGGTGGAACATCCCTGCACAGAAATGATTGCTGATGTTAATCTGCCGGCCGCCCAGCTACAGGTGAGAAAATGGGCTTGGGGCCCTGGGACTTCGACAGTCTGTGGGTTGGATCTCTTGATTTTAGATCGCCATGGGCGTGCCACTGCACCGGCTGAAGGATATCCGGCTTCTGTATGGAGAGTCACCATGGGGAGTGACTCCCATTTCTTTTGAAACCCCCTCAAACCCTCCCCTCGCCCGAGGCCACGTCATTGCCGCCAGAATCACCAGCGAAAACCCAGACGAGGCAAGTTATGGGGGCCCCTGTGTTTCCACCATCTTCCATTTTGCATTTTCTGTCCGGACTCCAGGGTTTTAAGCCGAGCTCCGGGACTGTCCAGGAACTGAATTTCCGGAGCAGCAAGAACGTGTGGGGTTACTTCAGCGTGGCCGCTACTGGAGGCCTGCACGAGTTTGCGGATTCCCAATTTGGGCACTGCTTCTCCTGGGGAGAGAACCGGGAAGAGGCCATTTCGTCAGTATCTCCTTCCTTCCTTCCTTCCTTCCTGGAAAATGATCCATGTGCCTTTCCCTTCAAGGAACATGGTGGTGGCTTTGAAGGAACTGTCCATCCGAGGCGACTTTAGGACTACCGTGGAATACCTCATTAACCTCCTGGAGACCGAGAGCTTCCAGAACAACGACATCGACACCGGGTGGTTGGACTACCTCATTGCTGAGAAAGTGCAGGTAGGGAGTGAGCTGCCTGTGTCTCCCCTCTGTCCTGAGGATACTGAAGTGCATTTTCTCCTAGGCGGAGAAACCGGATATCATGCTTGGGGTGGTATGCGGGGCCTTGAACGTGGCCGATGCGATGTTCAGAACGTGCATGACAGATTTCTTACACTCCCTGGAAAGGTAGGGGCTGTGGCAGTTCCCTTCTGCTTTTGAAGGCTGACCACAACCCTGTCTTTTCTTTCAGGGGCCAGGTCCTCCCAGCGGATTCACTACTGAACCTCGTAGATGTGGAATTAATTTACGGAGGTGTTAAGTACATTCTCAAGGTAAATGCCCCCGTGCCTCTCCGATGTCTCCACCCAGGCGGTGACAAGGGGCTTGTCCCCACAGGTGGCCCGGCAGTCTCTGACCATGTTCGTTCTCATCATGAATGGCTGCCACATCGAGATTGATGCCCACCGGCTGAATGATGGGGGGCTCCTGCTCTCCTACAATGGGAACAGCTACACCACCTACATGAAGGAAGAGGTTGACAGGTGCGTGGGGGTGCGAGTCCCACTGTGGGCTGAGTCTCCCTACCCGACTCCTCCTCTCTCCCAGTTACCGAATTACCATCGGCAATAAGACGTGTGTGTTTGAGAAGGAGAACGATCCTACAGTCCTGAGATCCCCCTCGGCTGGGAAGCTGACACAGTACACAGTGGAGGATGGGGGCCACGTTGAGGCTGGGAGCAGCTACGCTGAGATGGAGGTGACTGCAGAGCCGGCCGTGGGGAATCCTGAGCTCTGTACTATTTCTTCTTTTTACGAAATAGGTGATGAAGATGATCATGACCCTGAACGTTCAGGAAAGAGGCCGGGTGAAGTACATCAAGCGTCCAGGTGCCGTGCTGGAAGCAGGCTGCGTGGTGGCCAGGCTGGAGCTCGATGACCCTTCTAAAGTCCACCCGGTATGTGGCTCCACGGCCCAAGTGCTCTGGCTCCTGACCTGTCGTTCTTGTGGTGTCTCATCAGGCTGAACCGTTCACAGGAGAACTCCCTGCCCAGCAGACACTGCCCATCCTCGGAGAGAAACTGCACCAGGTCTTCCACAGCGTCCTGGAAAACCTCACCAACGTCATGAGTGGCTTTTGTCTGCCAGAGCCCGTTTTTAGCATAAAGGTAAAGTCACCTATGAGCGCAGGCGTGTAGACAGCAGTCAGACCTGTCTTGTTTTCCCATCCAGATAGCCACCATCCTGGACTGCCATGCAGCCACCCTGCAGCGGAAGGCTGATCGAGAGGTCTTCTTCATCAACACCCAGAGCATCGTGCAGTTGGTCCAGAGGTGAATCCTGGGTCTCCCCGTAGGATGTGGTTGAGCATTAAGAGCAGCCTTCCCTTCTCCCCAGATACCGCAGCGGGATCCGCGGCTATATGAAAACAGTGGTGTTGGATCTCCTGAGAAGATACTTGCGTGTTGAGCACCATTTTCAGCAAGGCAAGAGATGCTGATGCCAACACCAGTGGGATTTTACCTCTGTGTGGTGTTTTGTCTCCCCCAGCCCACTACGACAAGTGTGTGATAAACCTCAGGGAGCAGTTCAAGCCAGACATGTCCCAGGTGCTGGACTGCATCTTCTCCCACGCACAGGTGGCCAAGAAGAACCAGCTGGTGATCATGTTGATCGTAAGCAGGAAGAGGGCCTGTTACTAGACTGGAAGCCATTTGGCTTCTTTTTCTGTCCCCTAAGGATGAGCTGTGTGGCCCAGACCCTTCCCTGTCGGACGAGCTGATCTCCATCCTCAACGAGCTCACTCAGCTGAGCAAAAGCGAGCACTGCAAAGTGGCCCTCAGAGCCCGGCAGGTAGGGTCTCAGGGTGCGGTCCCCACGATGTGTCACGCCAGCGCCCCCATCCCTCCCCCTGCAGATCCTGATTGCCTCCCACCTCCCCTCCTACGAGCTGCGGCATAACCAGGTGGAGTCCATTTTCCTGTCTGCCATTGACATGTACGGCCACCAGTTCTGCCCCGAGAACCTCAAGGTGAGCCCGTCTCCTTCCTTTCACCATCTGCATTTTCCTTGTTTCCCCTTTTCATTTCCCTTAGAAATTAATACTTTCGGAAACAACCATCTTCGACGTCCTGCCTACTTTCTTCTATCACGCAAACAAAGTCGTGTGCATGGCGTCCTTGGAGGTAAGCAGGAGAGGCCCAGAGAACAGCACTGAGAGAGAATGTCCGTGTGTTTCTGCCTTGTCAGGTTTACGTGCGGAGGGGCTACATCGCCTATGAGTTAAACAGCCTGCAGCACCGGCAGCTCCCGGACGGCACCTGCGTGGTAGAATTCCAGTTCATGCTGCCGTCCTCCCACCCAAACCGGTATGGAGTGGGACACACCCAGGGACGGCCTGTGCCTCATCCCCGACTTGCCATCACCTTACAGGATGACCGTGCCCATCAGCATCACCAACCCTGACCTGCTGAGGCACAGCACAGAGCTCTTCATGGACAGCGGCTTCTCCCCACTGTGCCAGCGCATGGGAGCCATGGTAGCCTTCAGGAGATTCGAGGACTTCACCAGGTACCCAGCATGGCCCGGTCTCCAACACCCTGCCTCAGCCCTCCCTCTCTACCCGCACCCCCAGAAATTTTGATGAAGTCATCTCTTGCTTCGCCAACGTGCCCAAAGACACCCCCCTCTTCAGCGAGGCCCGCACCTCCCTATACTCCGAGGATGACTGCAAGGTAAGCGTCTAAGCCCAGGGAGCAACCTGGGGTTCCAGCCCTACCCCTTGCTTCTCCCTCTCAGAGCCTCAGAGAAGAGCCCATCCACATTCTGAATGTGTCCATCCAGTGTGCAGACCACCTGGAGGATGAGGCACTGGTGCCGATTTTACGGACATTCGTACAGTCCAAGGTACTCTGGGCGTGCCTCTGGTTTTGGTGGGGATATTCCATTGTGTCTTTGGTTTTTAATGCAGAAAAATATCCTTGTGGATTATGGACTCCGACGAATCACATTCTTGATTGCCCAAGAGGTTAGTTCACAGTTCATCTCTATGAGTCTTTCTAATTGTCTTGTGTGTGGATTTCTTTTTGCAGAAAGAATTTCCCAAGTTTTTCACATTCAGAGCAAGAGATGAGGTATGGCCAAAAGTAATGATGTTTTCTCTTCTGTGTCTGTCTTCTCTCTCTGGTCCGCCTACAGTTTGCAGAAGATCGCATTTACCGTCACTTGGAACCTGCCCTGGCCTTCCAGCTGGAACTTAACCGGATGCGTAACTTCGATCTGACCGCCGTGCCCTGTGCCAACCACAAGATGCACCTTTACCTGGGTGCTGCCAAGGTGAAGGAAGGTGTGGAAGTGACGGACCATAGGTTCTTCATCCGCGCCATCATCAGGCACTCTGACCTGATCACAAAGGTAAGATGTCGCAGAGCATTTCTTCCTCTCTCCCTGAGCAGCTGCCCCTCCCACTCTTTGGCAGGAAGCCTCCTTCGAATACCTGCAGAACGAGGGTGAGCGGCTGCTCCTGGAGGCCATGGACGAGCTGGAGGTGGCGTTCAATAACACCAGCGTGCGCACCGACTGCAACCACATCTTCCTCAACTTCGTGCCCACTGTCATCATGGACCCCTTCAAGGTCTCGCCTTTGCAGGGGGGCTCTCACCGGGCCCTGAAACTGGAATTGCTGTGTTTTGGGGCAGATCGAGGAGTCCGTGCGCTACATGGTTATGCGCTACGGCAGCCGGCTGTGGAAACTCCGTGTGCTACAGGCTGAGGTCAAGATCAACATCCGCCAGACCACCACCGGCAGTGCCGTTCCCATCCGCCTGTTCATCACCAATGAGTCGGGCTACTACCTGGACATCAGCCTCTACAAAGAAGTGACTGACTCCAGATCTGGAAATGTAAGGCTGGCCCGCGCCGTGGGGGTCTAAGTTCACTCTCTGTTTTCCCTCCTTTCTGGTCCAGATCATGTTTCACTCCTTCGGCAACAAGCAAGGGCCCCAGCACGGGATGCTGATCAATACTCCCTACGTCACCAAGGATCTGCTCCAGGCCAAGCGATTCCAGGCCCAGACCCTGGGAACCACCTACATCTATGACTTCCCGGAAATGTTCAGGCAGGCAAGTCCGGCGGCTCAGACGCGGTACCCCCTCAAGTTTTTTCTCTTTCCTCTTCTCTCCCCAGGCTCTCTTTAAACTGTGGGGCTCCCCAGACAAGTATCCCAAAGACATCCTGACATACACTGAATTAGTGTTGGACTCTCAGGGCCAGCTGGTGGAGATGAACCGACTTCCTGGTGGAAATGAGGTAATAGCTCAGCGGAGCCTAACCCCTGGCTGTCATTTTCCTTGTGCATTCATCCCCTTGCCAGGTGGGCATGGTGGCCTTCAAAATGAGGTTTAAGACCCAGGAGTACCCGGAAGGACGGGATGTGATCGTCATCGGCAATGACATCACCTTTCGCATTGGATCCTTTGGCCCTGGAGAGGACCTTCTGTACCTGCGGGCATCCGAGATGGCCCGGGCAGAGGGCATTCCCAAAATTTACGTGGCAGCCAACAGTGGCGCCCGTATTGGCATGGCAGAGGAGATCAAACACATGTTCCACGTGGCTTGGGTGGACCCAGAAGACCCCCACAAAGTACGTCGTGAAACTGGCGGGGCAGGGTGATTGGATTCGTAGCCTCACTAAAGTATTTTTTAAGGGATTTAAATACCTGTACCTGACTCCCCAAGACTACACCAGAATCAGCTCCCTGAACTCCGTCCACTGTAAACACATCGAGGAAGGAGGAGAGTCCAGGTAAATAACTTATCAGGTAGCTCCTTAATTTTGCCCAGCCTTTAACCTGTGCTTGCTTTTGAAGATACATGATCACGGATATCATCGGGAAGGATGATGGCTTGGGCGTGGAGAATCTGAGGGGCTCAGGCATGATTGCTGGGGAGTCCTCTCTGGCTTACGAAGAGATCGTCACCATTAGCTTGGTGAGTCTTCTTCTATTTTCTCTTACTTTTCATCCAGAATTCAGAGGGGGTCCTCTCTCCACAGGTGACCTGCCGAGCCATTGGGATTGGGGCCTACTTGGTGAGGCTGGGCCAGCGAGTGATCCAGGTGGAGAATTCCCACATCATCCTCACAGGAGCAAGTGCTCTCAACAAGGTGACCAAAAAGGGGCCTGTGCAGAGTGGATCAGGACATTGCTAACCATGTTGTGTCAAAGCAGGTCCTGGGAAGAGAGGTCTACACATCCAACAACCAGCTGGGTGGCGTTCAGATCATGCATTACAATGGTGTCTCCCACATCACCGTGCCAGATGACTTTGAGGGGGTTTATACCATCCTGGAGTGGCTGTCCTATATGCCAAAGGTGCAGTACTCCCCCTGCAGCTTAGAACCTGGGACTAAGTCAGAGACTTGGCTTTCTTTTTTAGGATAATCACAGCCCTGTCCCTATCATCACACCCACTGACCCCATTGACAGAGAAATTGAATTCCTCCCATCCAGAGCTCCCTACGACCCCCGGTGGATGCTTGCAGGAAGGCCTCACCCAAGTAAGTTCTAAAGTATTTTGCCTAGGACCTGGTCCAGCCTGGGCTTCTGCCCTTCTGTCCACAGCTCTGAAGGGAACGTGGCAGAGCGGATTCTTTGACCACGGCAGTTTCAAGGAAATCATGGCACCCTGGGCGCAGACCGTGGTGACAGGACGAGCAAGGTAATCATGAAGACGGGAGCAGGCTGCCCATGCAGGGCCTGGCTCACTGGTGCTCATTTTCCAGGCTTGGGGGGATTCCCGTGGGAGTGATTGCTGTGGAGACACGGACTGTGGAGGTGGCAGTCCCTGCAGACCCTGCCAACCTGGATTCTGAGGCCAAGGTGAGGGGGCCGGGAGCTGTGGCTGCTGGTTTAGACATCTGATCCCCGCAGCTCTGTGTTCCAGATAATTCAGCAGGCAGGACAGGTGTGGTTCCCAGACTCAGCCTACAAAACCGCCCAGGCCGTCAAGGACTTCAACCGGGAGAAGTTGCCCCTGATGATCTTTGCCAACTGGAGGGGGTTCTCCGGTGGCATGAAAGGTAAGCCCCTCCCTGCCTATGTTACCCCAAAGGCCCTGAACTGGGAGGCTGCTTTGCTTTTCAGACATGTATGACCAGGTGCTGAAGTTTGGAGCCTACATCGTGGACGGCCTTAGACAATACAAACAGCCCATCCTGATCTATATCCCGCCCTATGCGGAGCTCCGGGGAGGCTCCTGGGTGGTCATAGATGCCACCATCAACCCGCTGTGCATAGAAATGTATGCAGACAAAGAGAGCAGGTGGGTGTGTTGCCCTTAGCCTGGCTTAGCCTTATACCCCCATCCCTGCCTCTTCTCTTTTAAGGGGTGGTGTTCTGGAACCAGAGGGGACAGTGGAGATTAAGTTCCGAAAGAAAGATCTGATAAAGTCCATGAGAAGGATCGATCCAGCTTACAAGAAGCTCATGGAACAGCTAGGTAAGGGGGTCCCAAAGGCTTCACCTCTCAGAATGGCTTGACTGGCCTTTCTGCTCACCTGCAGGGGAACCTGATCTCTCCGACAAGGACCGAAAGGACCTGGAGGGCCGGCTAAAGGCTCGCGAGGACCTGCTGCTCCCCATCTACCACCAGGTGGCGGTGCAGTTCGCCGACTTCCATGACACACCCGGCCGGATGCTGGAGAAGGGCGTCATATCTGTGAGAGCCACAGCTGCCGTGTAGGGTGCAAATTTCCGGGGATTCAAGCCTGGCTCGTCCACAGGACATCCTGGAGTGGAAGACCGCACGCACCTTCCTGTATTGGCGTCTGCGCCGCCTCCTCCTGGAGGACCAGGTCAAGCAGGAGATCCTGCAGGCCAGCGGGGAGCTGAGTCACGTGCATATCCAGTCCATGCTGCGTCGCTGGTTCGTGGAGACGGAGGGGGCTGTCAAGGTGGGCCTGGGGTGAGAACGAGGCCGGTGAGCCCTCTCTGAGGCATCCTCTGCCCCCTCCCCAGGCCTACTTGTGGGACAACAACCAGGTGGTTGTGCAGTGGCTGGAACAGCACTGGCAGGCAGGGGATGGCCCGCGCTCCACCATCCGTGAGAACATCACGTACCTGAAGCACGACTCTGTCCTCAAGACCATCCGAGGGTGAGTGGCCACCGCACCTGCTTCCCAGCCTCTGATCCCAGCCCTCCTCTCACCTCCCCCACAGCCTGGTTGAAGAAAACCCCGAGGTGGCCGTGGACTGTGTGATATACCTGAGCCAGCACATCAGCCCAGCTGAGCGGGCGCAGGTCGTTCACCTGCTGTCTACCATGGACAGCCCGGCCTCCACCTGACCGTGGCCCGCCCAGCCACTCCCGGGACCACGGCAAAAGGAACCACCCAGACCCACCACCCGTACACCCTCAGCAGACCCTGAAGACTTGCTTTTAAACAAAGAAAATCCTGGGCACTTCTGCAGGGCTGCTGGTTCCGAGCTGACACCCGTCTTAACAAAAGGCCCAGGAGTGCCTCTTCCAAACAAAAACAGCCTCCTCTCCATAGCTGGGAAGTTTATTTTGTTTTGTCTCTGAAGACAGCAGTTTTATTGCATCACTAAATCTAATCAAGCTAAAACATCCCTGTTTCCTTTTGCAAAACAGTGCCTGGCATGTGGGATCCAGGCGTTCTTTAGGATCCTTGGATACCACATCGTGAAATCTTTTATTTTTTTACTCTGAGACCAGCACCAGATGTAAGTAAGCATCTCATATATTTCAGCCAAATAAATGGGCCAAGGGAAAAAAATATATATATATAGACAGGACTAGAGAAAACCTATTTTTGTAATGATGTTTCTTTGGATACTGTCTAGTCACCCAGAAAAATGTATGGATGAATTTTTTTTTTTTTTTTTGAGACAAAGTCTCACTGTGTCATGCAGGCTGGAGTGCAGTGGCATGATCTCACTGCAACCTCCATCTCCTGTCTCAGCCTCCTAGATAACTGGGATTACAGGTGCCCACCACCATGCCCGGCTAATTTTTGTATTTTTGGTAGAGACAGAGTTTCACCAGGTTGGTCAGGCTGGTCTCAAACTCTTGACTTCAGGTAATCCACCCACCTTGGCCTCCCAAAGTGCTGGGATTACAGGCATGAGCCACCATCTTCAGCCAGATGATTTTTTTATTGAGAGAGTGAAATGCTATTTTGTTCCCCAAATGGCGCTAGTGAATCACTAGGAGGGTCCCACTGATAGGCCATGTTTAGCACTGGTTGCCAGGGATTCTCTTTTTGAGAGAGGGAAAGCAAAATGAATGGAAGTACCCAGCTGGAGGTTTCAGGGCTTCTGGAGGATGCTCTCGCATAGCTCGAGGTCCTCTGCCCACCTCTTCTCTCCAAGGAAAATGAGGACTGCCCCTTCCCCCTGCAGGATTGGCCCCCAGCCTGCGCATGCACCCTCCTCTTGCCCAAGTGGGGAGCACAGAGGCGGAGAGGAATCCCTTACCACACCCACGGCCCAGCTTGCTCACGAGTGTCACCTCTGTGACGGTCACCACTGCTCCCTTGGAGGGCCACTTGAGTTACTGTTGCTTCCTCGCCTGCTGGCTTGATGAGCACCGATGGTGGGATCTGACCCCGAGGGGCAGAGCTGTCGGTGACTGAGGACTGGACTGTGGTGACCATGCCGATTTGCTCAGGGAGAACGTTGCAATGCACCCAGCAGCTCCTGGCTCTGCAGGCGGCACAGCCTGGGGCCCTGTGATCCTCTGGTTTCTTCCATTGGGGCGGAGTCGGGGATGGAGGGAGCTGGCCACAACCCACTGCTCTGATGGGTGGTTTGTCCAAGGATGCTGAATGTAATGCCTGGTCAATGTGGAAGCCCATGAGGTTGCCCAGGGAAGCCTCCAAAAGCTGGGATGCTTGAGGGTATCCAAGTTGAAAAAGACAAAATCTGACCATCAGCCAGTGACAGTCCTGGCAAATGAAGGTGGGGCGGGGCAGTGAGGGGTGGGAGAAGGTGAATGATTCATTATTCCACCCCGAGGTTTGCTGGGGTGAGGGGAAGAATCGATGCTGCTTTGGGAACTGAAGGTTTTTCTGTTGGGAAGGCCCTCTTGGTTTTGGAGAGAAAGACAAGTTATGAGTAGCTGCTACCCTGGAACGGTGGGCAGAGAGCCTACTAGGAAATGTGCAGAATAAACTATTTTTTGAAGGAAACACTTTGGCCTTGACTTTATTATCTGGATTGG